CCGCTACACAACCTCTTTGGATATGCCAATGGTCTGCATAGCCCCCATATACTGGATTTGTGAATCCCCTGTGCACTCCTGAATAAACACCTTATCTTTAGAGAGTCTGTCTGTTATTTGGGTTGACAAGATGTTTGTGGATCTTATGGTCTAAGCATTCTCTCTATTGCAATAGTCCTCCTCTCCCTATTGTAGTAGTACCTTTCTCCCATTTGCAATTGTCCTTTTGAATAAAGCCTGTCTTATCTATGTCTGAGTTTGTTTTTTATTTGACAACTCAAGTAGCTTCACGGTTATGCAAGTCAGGCAAGCCCCAAAGTGGAGCTTAGCCCACAAGGGTTCCTGGCTTTGCCCAGGAAAGACTTCAAGGACAAGCCAGAGGTAGAAGAAAAAACCCCTTCAAAGAGGCGGTGTTACAGCTCTGTAACTGCTCCTGCAAAGGAGGGCTACCCTGTAGGCAGACAGTAGCAGCTCAGGGCAGTTTTGCAGTCATATTTATATCCATTTTTAATCGCATGCAGATTAAGGGGCGACTTATGCAGAACTTTCTAGGGAAGGAGTAGTACTTTTGGGTCACTGCCATGGAAAGGTGCAGTAACTCCGGGGTGTTGCCATGGCAATGGTAAATTGACATGGCACACTGGTGGGTGTGTCTGACTGAAAGCTGCTTCCACCTGGCTCTGTTTTAGTTAGTCCTCAATTTGGTCGAGTGTCTGACCCGGCCTCTGGAGTCAAGTCCTGCTTGCTACCTCAGCAGTTCCATCCCAATCCTACTGCAACGGGTTGGAGAGCATTGACTAGAGAGAATTTTCTAACTTGAATCTTCTAACCTGAATCGTATCTTCTATAAGCACCTCTCAAAAATAAAGGAGCTGTAGAGAGACACTTTTACATTGTAAAAGAAGTAAAAGTTAAACATGTCAATATCTAAGACTTTAATTTTTTCCCCAACATTCTCTGAGGCCTTTGTGTAGATAGTAGATTGTCCTCCCACCCCTAAACACATTGCAGATTTTTAATTGGAATGGATAGGTCAGATGTAGGAGACCCAGGTAAGGAGGCGTCGAGGTCAAAAGACCTCCGATCTTCCTCTCAAAGACGACTTTGAAGAGTAAGGGAGAGAGAGAAGGCAAGGAGCATTCAAAAATTGGGAAGACAGTTTGAATATTCATCAGAGAGATCCTTCCAGGGAGATACTGAGGACGAGGACTAGAAATATAAGGCCAGCAGAAATCAAGGATGTAAAAATCTCCCTAGAGAAGAAAAGCCAGAAAGGTAAAGAATTTGATAACTTCTTTAATCTAAGCTCAAAAAGTATTTCACATTCGAGAATTCACAGGGAGAAGAACAAGGGGCCAGTTTCAGAAGTCAAAATACAAGTCACAACTTACGAAAGGCTTCAGAGTGTAGCCCCTCTGGCAGCCAGGTTTAGAGAAGCCCTAGCGGGGAAGGGAAGTGCAAAGAGGCATCAGGGAAGCCAGGCAGGACCCAGAGCAAGGAGAAGGAAGAGAGTTTCCACAGGTGTTGCCTTCAGAGACAGGAGTGCCCTTGACAAGGAAAGAGGGCAACAAAACTACCCAGGAGAGAAACCCTTTATCTGTAAGGAGTGTGGAAAAGCCTTTGGTCAGAGTGCAAGCCTTATCGTGCACCAAAGAATTCACACAGGGGAGAAACCTTTCCTATGTAATGAATGCGGAAAAGGTTTCAGACAGAGATCACACCTCATACGACATCAGAGGATCCATACTGGTGAGAAACCCTATGAATGCCAGGAATGTGGGAATACCTTCAGCCAGAGCTCAAATCTCATAGTTCATCAGGGCATCCACACTGGAGAGAAATCTTTTGAATGTGGTAAGTGTGGGAAAGCCTTCAGCCGGAGTTCAGGCCTCACTGTCCCTCAGAGGATCCACACGGGGGAGAAGCCATTTGAGTGTAATGAATGCGGCAAAGCTTTCAGTTGTAGTTCATACCTTATTGTGCATCAGAGAATTCACACAGGGGAGAAACCCTATCAGTGTAATGAGTGTGAAAGAGCCTTTGGCCAGAGCTCCCATCTTATTCTCCATCAGACAACTCATGCCCAGAAGAAACCTCAGCTGGCTACTTGGGTTAGGGCCCACTGTTAATGGGGCAGAGTTGAATGGTCATGTTATATGCTTGCCTTCAGCCAGGCCAGCATCTCATAAATACTAGGAAGTATGTGAGAGGTCATGGACTGTTCATTGCTGGAAATCTGGGTCCACAAACTCACTCTGCTTGTATGGTGTTTTATTCACTTGCCTTGTTTTTGTACATGTGCCTCCAGTCAGATTTGGAGTTCCAAGAGGTAGATGCCAGGTCCTGTCTTCCACTTTGATTGACAGGAAACTGAGGAGCTCTTCATTTCTACAAAGTTGATTAAATTTTAATTCATTGAGAACTTCCTCTTATCAAGAAACTCTTAATCTGATAATCTTGCAAGATCTCACCTGCTTTGAAGATTTGTAATTTTTCCAATGTAACTCCAGCACATTAAAGCTTACTTACTTTTCATTGTTATTTCAAAGCTTTAATGTGCTAGAGTTGGGAAGCTTAGAAGGCCCACTGTGAGCAGTACTAAAATTTAGAATGTCACATCCTCATTCAAATGTAGGCTGCCTTTAGGAGTGACCAAAACAGCGAAGGATACATAGGATGATAGAATCATGAATCAAAGGAACCCTACCAGACCAGAACTGCAGACCAAAGTTAACAAGATGAAGTATTAAACCCTGTCCATAGGGCTAAGGAGTCTGAGCCTCTCAGAACAGAAGTGTTCTGTCAGAAACACTGCAATCCTTGACCATTAGACATGCTAGAGGGGTGTCTTTAAAAATATCCTTCTCTCTCATCTTCAGTTGCTAGCTGCTCAGGGATGAGATCCTAGTCTTAAGGCCTGTTCTCTTCTCTCTAGACCATAGAGCTTGACTTTTCCTTACAAGGAAATAAAACAGATCATGTGTGTGTATAAAATTAAAAAGTAATATCCTAATCATCTGCCACTTACACAAAAAGAAATTTATTACCTTTAGACTAAAGGAAAAATATAATAGGAATGCAATATGTCTCGGTATGTGCAGTCATGTGCCACATAATTATGTTTTGGTCAACAACAGACCACATATTTGATGGTAGTCTCATAAGGTAATGGAGCTGAGAAATTCCTATGGCCTAGTGACTCTGCAGCTGTCATAATGTGGTAGCACAATGCATTACTCACATGTTTGTGGTGATGCTGGTGTAAAGCTGACCATGTTGCCAGTTATATAAAAGGATAGCACATGCAGTTATGTACAGTGCATAATACTTGATAAATAAATGACTGTGTTACTGGTTTATGTATTTTACTGTGCTTTTCATTGTTATTTCAAAGTGTGCTCCTTCCACTTATTTTTTCAAAGTTTACTGTAAAACAGTATGCTGTGTTTGACCAGCAGCAGCCTCATCTATCTCATGTTTACCACATCTCTTGACTGCATCATTTCCTCTTGTGCTTGATTTAATCTCATGTTTTGTTCATCATGTCTCCTAAGCATTCAAAATCCATGGCTAATTTTGCCAGTAAGAGGCCATGCTGAGTAATTGACCTGGAAACAAAATTAAAAGTGATTAAGGACTGTGAAGGTGGAAAATCAGGGATGGTTATTGCTCACCAGTCAGGCATGTCCCGTTTTACCATAGCTGCCATCCTAAAGAACAAGAGCAAAGTGATAGAAGCTGTTAAAGGATCTGCTTCATTGAAGGCAATGAGACTAACAAAAATTTGAGAAGGGCCAATATCAGATATGGATAATATCTGATATTGACCTAGATTGAAGACCAGACACACAAGCATGTCCCTCAGCACCATGACAATCACAGCTAAAGCAAAAAGCTTGTTTGTTACGTAGATAGAAAAGGCTGGACCTGACTATATTGTTGAATTTATTGCTAGCTCTGGGTGGTTTAAATGATTCGAGAATTGTTACTCATTACACAATTGTGAAAGTGAGTGCTAAGTCTACAAGTGCTGATGTGAAGGCAGCTGAATAATTTTTGGAAACTCTAGATAAGCTGATTGTGGGGGAAAATTACTTGCCAGAGCAAATCTTTAATATGGATCAAGGCTCCCTATTCTGGAAAAAGATGCCGGAAGGGACTGTCATCCATAAAGAGGCCAAGTCAGTGGCAGGTTTCACGGCTTTGAAGGACTGGCTAACAATGTTTGGGGGCGATGTTGCTGGCCACAAATTAAAACCCTTTGTGATTTGACACAGTGAGAACCCCAGGGCCTTCAAGCATATCAGTAAGCACACACTGCCGGTGTACTACATGAGCAATAACAAGTCATGGATGACCCAGCTTCTCTTCCAATATGCCCTCCTGAATTGCTATGCCAGTGAAATGGAGAAGTACTGTTTGGAGAATAACATACCTTTCAAGATTTTGCTTGTTGTTGATAATGCTCCTGTACATCCTTTTATTGGTGATCTTTGTTTTAATATCAAACTGGTGTTTCTCCCTCTAAACATCAACTCTTTGATCCAACCAGTGGATCAAGGAGTTAGAGCAGTTTTTAAGGCTCACTACCTAAAGCGGACGTTGCCCCAGGCTATTGCTGCTATTATCTGAGGGAGACACTGAGAAGACACTAATGCAATTCTGGGAGGATTACAGCATCTAAGACTGCATCAAGAACCTTGCTTAGGCTTAGGGTGATGTCACCAATGAGTGTATGAATGGCATCTGGAAGGAGACACTCGAGGTTTGTTCATGACTTCAGAGGATTTGCCATGGATGACCAGGTTGCAAAAATCCACAAGGCTGTGGTTGAGATGGCAAACAGCTTTAACCTGGGTGTGAATGAGGATGACATTGAGGAGCTCCTAGCGGTGGTTCCTGAGGAATTGACTAATGAGTTGTTGGAAATAGAACAGGGACACAGCTGAAGAAGAGGCAAGAGAAAACAAAACTGCAGAAAACCACCATCAAGAAAATTTGCAGTAGGGAGTTTAGCAGAAGCTTTTGCAGACCTCAAGAAACTCCTTAAAAAGTTTGGGCCGGGCGCGGTGGCTCACTCCTGTAATCCCAGCACTTTGGGAGGCCATGGTGGGAAGATCACGAGATCAGGAGTTCAAGACCAGCCAGACCGACATGGTGAAACTCCATCTCTACTAAAAATACAAAAAAAAAAAAAAAAAAGCCTGGGTGTGGTGGCACGCACCTGTAATCCCAGCTACTAGGGAGGCTGAGGCAGGAGAATCACTTGAACCTGGGAGGCAGAGGTTGCAGTGAGCCGAGATCGTGCCACTGCACTCCAGCCTGGGTGACAGAGCAAGACTCATCTCAAAAAAAAAAAAAAAAAAAAAATTGAAAACATGGACCCCAACACCAAAAGGTTTTCATTAATAGAGAGGAATGTTCATGGTGCATTATTTGTTTACTGGCAAATCTATGATGAAAAAAGGAAATACCAAGCAAACCACCATGGACATATTTCTGAAAAGAGGGACACCTCCTTAAGAAGAGTCCCAGGCAGGTCCTTCATGGGTATTTCAGAAGAGGGCATTGCTATCATAGGAGATGACAGCTCTGTGCATGTTACTGCCCGGGAAGACCTTCCAGTGGGACAAGATGTGAAGGTGGAAGATGATGATATTGATGATTCTGACCTGTGTATGCCTAGGCTAATGTACTTGTGTCTTAGTTTTTAACAAAAAGTTGAAGTAAATAATTTAAAAGAAAAATGCTTATAAAAATAAAATATTTTTGTATAGCATTACAGTGTGTGTTTTAATCTAAGTGTTATTACAAAAGTCAGAAAATTTTAAAAGTTTAGTAAAAAGTTAACATTAGGTTAACTTATTGAAGAAAGAAATTTTTAAGTAAATTTAGTTTACTCTAAGTGTACAGTATTTGTAAAGTCTACAGAAGTGTACAGTAGTATCCTAGGCCTTCACATTCACTCGCCACTCACTCACTGACTCATCCAGAACAACTTCCAGTCCTGCAAACTCCATTCATGGTAAATGCCCTATATAAGCATACTATTTTTTATCTTTCATACCATATTTTTACTGTACCTTTTCTAAGTTATTTTTAGATATACAGATACCATTTTGCTACAGTTGCCTACAGTATTCAGTACAATAATACACTGTACAAGTTTGTAGTCTAAGAGCAGTGGGCTGTACCACATAGTTAGGGTGTAGTAGGGTGTATATCATATAGCCTAGGACTATACCACAGAGCCTAGGATGTACTTAGACTTGCCATCTAGGTTTGTTTGAGTACACTCTATGATATTCACGCAACAATGAAATCACCTAACAATGCCCTTTTCAGAACTCTCCATTGTTAAGCAGCACAGGACTGTATTGTAATGCTGGTTGCTGCCCACTGCTATGAGTTTAGCCCTCCAATTAAGTCAGGAACTGGCCCTCTCTTGGGTGTGGATTTATAGTCCCCAACACTAGAGGGTCAATTTTAGAGATTTTTAACAAACTGGAAGGTTGACTTTCAAAATGTCTCCAGTTCCTTCTAGGTCAATTCCAGCATGAGATATACTTTATCTTTCAATCACTAGTAGGCAAAAAAGGGGTGCTAGGAATCAGTCACTGGCTTGACTTCTGGCAACAAGGAAAGCCTGAGGTGAATTACAGTTGCAACATCTGTCAGCTCAAACTGCATGGCGTCCGTCACAAGGAGTTGAAATTTCAAAGTGTAATAATTTTTTTAAGTATAAGAATAAAAAATGTCCATCCAAAGTATAAGAAAATCCTTCTTACCAAATCCCCCTTCTTTTGGCAAACACCAGGGCCCTTTTCCTTGTTAAAACAGCCTATTTTAACAAAGGCAAGGTGTAGGGTGTGCACAGAAGCCCAGACATTCATGAAAGCAACTGCTAATCTTGTGTGTTTACACAATAAGCATCTGAAATGAGCTGTGTGACTCCTTGGTTTTGGTTTGCATGAGACTTAGCATCTGTGTGAAACTGCTAGTTGTCTTGGGCAGACACCTGGCGAAGGATTGCAGGCCTGAAAATGAAGGGAAGTTAATTTTTTACTAGAACAAAAGTTCTAGTAAAAAGGGTTTTGCTTTGGACATAAGGGCAAAGCAGAACTAAGTGGTGAAAGGACCAAAACACCTCTGCCTGAATGGAGACGGTGGCCAGGGAAGTGACCACTGCAGCTGTGCATGGCTCGGTGTGGGCTACAGGCGGAGTATCAGGGAGACAGTAAATTGAATGGAGCGATGTCCACCCCTGGTGTGGGCTGTGGTGTCCAGACTCAGCAGCCACTCAATGCCCACAGCCCAGTCCCTTCTCCACTTACTGCATACCTATGGGCAAACTTCTTAAACTCTCTGTGCCTCACTGTCCCTGTCTATAAAATGGTGATATTAACTATCTAAGGGATGCAGTGAGGATTGAGTAAAACACATTAAGAAGAGCACTGCACAGAGTAAGTGCTTAGTAACTACTGTATAAAATAAAACAATTATTATTAACTTGCTTTCCTGCTCTGAGACATGGCCTAACAGTAACTTATCTCTAGGGCAGGTCAGCAGGGGATAACCTGTACAGCCAGAGAAACTGAAACTACCAGGTTTCTCTGGGGGTGGGTGTTGGGGGAGTCCAGGGACTGGATGAAGTTAATGTCTGCTGGAAGGTGGGAAGGGCCAAGGGTTTACTCTGCCACTCATTTTAGAAGAGCTGCGCCATTCAGGGAAGTGGCAGAGGTAGAAATTAGAGAGTAGAGAGATCCATGTACTACCAGAGGCCAAGCAGCTCTGGGTAGAGACTGGTCTCTGCCCCACAGAGTTATTCTTTGATTCTCCACTCCTTGGCCTGCATACTGGTTATTCTTGTCTGCACCCCAGATCCATCATCTACCTCATTGCCCTGGGGCAGAGATCCCTGTGGGTGGCATCACCCTGGGTCCCTTACTTCTGGCTTCCTAGTGGGATGCACTGGTATGTCAGAGGGAGGCATGAGAATGGGACGGGGTACTTCTGTCTGCTACCATGGTTCTGGCAGTGGCTGTGTCCCTCTGTAACCACAGCTGCATGGCTCCAGCTACACCATTTCCTTCCGTGCCCTTTCAAGCTAGGAGTGGCAGAGGCTCTAGTTCTTGCTGGTATCTGGTGTCTCCCCATCCCCTCCCCAAACCTCTGTAAATCACCCTTTCATTAAACTCTCTCCTTCCTGCCAGGTCCCAGCAGACTAATAATTGCTGGCAACTAGGGGATCTGGAGAGCTGCACTGTATATTTTATTTACTAGACCAGGCTGCATGACATTTTAAGCTAAGCACTGCTTAGTGATGGGGGAAGCACAAACCTGTTCTTTATTAACAAAACATCCACACTGCAAAAGGAGCCAGTGCTAGGAAGGTTTTCAGACTAGCTGTACCTTACATCTCACACAGCATGAACATTAGCAAGCACCCAGAGTGTCACTGGCATGCCTTCCATCTATCAAGCCAAGACAGTACACTGTTCCCAACATGCTTCATGCTTTCCAGACAAGTCCTTCTCCTAGACACAACTCCTCTCCCATCAGGTTTTGGGACTCCTACTCACCCTTCGAGGTTGGCTTGAATGCCACTTTTTTCATGATCCACCCCAAATCAAAGCAGCATCCACCCTCGTCTGAACTTCCCTGCAATTATCCTCAGCTGTCCTCCCGCTCAGCATGTTCTGCCTTGTGGTGGTCTTACTTCCCCTGCTGGATTGTGTTAAGAGAAGGACCAGGTCTCATTCCCTGTGGGCCCCTTAGTTCACCTAGCAAGGTGCCTTTTACATAAAAGGTGCTCAGTAAATTGCTGAATGAATGGACAATGACTAAAGAGCGTCTTTGACCTACTTCAGCTGAGCAAGGTCACCTGTGGTAGGTACCAAAGTCTGAGAAGAACCAACTGGATTTCCCCACCTGCCTCCCACGTGGTCTCCCTTGTCTCCTTTTCCTCCTCTTTGTCCGTCTACCCTGAGTTCCCATCAGCTTCATTCTCCCAACACTTCCCTCCTCCGTCTATTAGTCCTCATTCTGACAATGGCTTCAAAGCTCTGAAATCACAAGTGGCAGAGAGAAGAGAGCTCAAAGCCCCTCATGTCCAACTCCTGTCCTGCACAGGTGTGGAAAATGATGCTCAGTGGCTTGCCCAGGGTTAACCTGGTACACGAAGCCCAGTACCGTGGGCAGGGCTTGGCCTTGGTTGGTACCACCCACACACCGGGGCTTTTGTCCTGAAACTTCTCACCTCCCCATGTGCCTGTCAAGCCTGCCACTCCTAGTGACTGTACAGCCAGTCTCTCCCCTCACTGGGGCCCACCTGGAGGCATTCCTTGTTTGCTTAGTCCCCTCCCTGGGCTGTCCCTCATCCACCTACTGCCAACCCATTCTCCCAGAGCTGGCCCACTAAAGCTTCACCCATTTCCCCTCCCTGCTGATCTTGCTATCTCTGCACACAATTCAGCACTTTAATCTCAGCTTGTCACCTACTGTCCTTTACTCATTTGTGTGTTTACTGTGTATGTATCTTGTCTCTCCAAAGACACCAGGAGGCCCTTACAGGAGCCTACCTTAGCCTGAGAGCTAGGTTGGTGACAAGGGCTCAGCTTGCTCTCATGTGGATTCAGTGCTGGACCTGAAGCCCTGACCCATCAGCACTGGGCTCTGACCGGGGAAGTTGGCTGGTATTTCTTCCAGGCATGCTCCCAGGTACCAGGCACTAGGCAACCATGAGGGGCCCTTCAGGACATGCTCTGCCTCTGACTGGTTGGGTCATCTCAGATGATTTGCAAAACTCTGAGTTGATTTCCTCACCCTGGAAAGGTGGGAGCCCTGGCCGAAGGCCTTTCCATACTGGGTGCAGCAATAGGGCTTCTCCCCCGTGTTGCTCTACCAGTGAACCAGGAAGCACGAGCTGCAGCTGAAGGTCTTGCCACCCTATGGGCACATGTGTGGCTTCCACCCTGTGTGCACGACTAGGCTTGGTCCCTGACTGAAGGCCTTGCCACATGTGCCACAGACAAAGGGCTTCTTCCCCATGTGTACCCTCTGGGGCTAGGTCAGGTGGGAGCTCTGCATGAAGGCCTTGCCACACTACCCACACCCACACGGCTTCTCCCAGGTGTGGATTATCTGATGCACGATGAAAGTGGAGCTCTGGCTGAAGGCCTTGCCATACACAGTATATGCTTAAGAGATTCCTGCTAGGGGCAGCCAGGCTGGAGTTGTGGCAGACCTCTTTCCTGAGTTCCTTATAGTTCCGGCCCCTCTCTCCTGGGAGACCTCTTTTCTTTTGTTGGGGCCTGCCTGGTGTCTGGCTTGTCTCTCCTCACTTGCTTGTCTGCAGGCTGTTCCGAATGCCCTGTTCCCCTACTTCCCACTTTTCATGCTTCCAGTCTTCCAGAGAATTCTCCTTTCACATTTGTTTTTTCCGGAATCAAATCTGCCTTTTCAACTTTGGTCTTGATATCTAAACAAGACATAGAAGATAACAGATATAACAAAAGCAAATAAAAATAGAATCAGCTTTATATTCTAGATGGGAAACATGAAACTATAGTGGGATTTGAGGGAATTCAATAAGTAACACCCTTCTCTTCAGAGGCAATATAGCATTGAGACCAGGGGTGTGGTCTCTGGGGCCAGACTGTCTGAGACCAAATCCTGTCTTTGCCATGAACAGTTATGTGACCTTTCTGTACCTCAGTTTCCTACCTGTAAAATGGATTAATACTAGTACCTATGTCATAGTGATGTTGTAAGAATTAAATAAGTCAATGCACATGTACAATGTACATGAGTCAAATACAATGTACATGAAGTGTTTAGCTAGGTATTAGCTATTATTATAATTTTATACTCAATATTCGAACCAACTGAGAAATAATATGGGGAGACCAACATATCACTTTTATTAGTGAAAGCCTGATATTGGTGAATGTGGCTGTATCTGCAGGCAAGTGGGGTTATGAATCCCAGGATTAGGCAGCATTAGCCACCCAAGGACATAGTGCTGGCTGCCATGGGTTTGCTCCTGAAACACCTGCAGCACAAACGGCCAGGATGGAATGCATGGTTTCTGTGAAGATGCCAGACCCCAAGGGAGAAGTGGGAGGAGGACTGGCTTTCCAAAACTCACCAGTCAAATAAAATCCCTTTTTGTAGTGTGGCAAGAGTGTGTGAGGATCAGAGTAAGGCCCCAAGTGTTACACCAGTGAGCTTCCTGAAATATCTGGGATAGGAAGCACAGTACTTACAATCATAATTGTCCTGTATGTATACTATGGTTTCAGAGCATGGGTAGAGAAAAAGAAAAGAAAGAGTAGTCAAAACAAAACAAAACAACAACAAAAAAATGCATTCTGGGAAAGAGCCAGGGATGGCACTGTCACCAAACATTTGTCTGATGAGGGCAATGCCTGCATGCATAAAGACTGCCAAGCTGAGAGGAGGAGACAGAGGCGACTTGGAAACTGGCCAAGGCAGCAAGTGGTGGTCAGAGATGGGCTGGGCTGTGGACATGGCGTCCTGGGAGTCACAGAGCTTGACCAAGTCAACTTCCTGGCTGGAGAGAGGCAGGATGAGAACTTGTGACTCAAGAGAGAATTCAGAGATCTATCAGATAAAGTGGGGAAAGGGAGAACAAGGGTACTGCACAGAGGGAAGGGTGTTGAGGGCTGCCAGGTTTGGCAGTAGGGGAGGCAGAGAGATGTGGCTCCCTAGCCTCACAATCCGCGAGCTCAGTCCAGGCAGGAAGAGAAAGCACAAAGAAGCAGGGCAAGCCAACCCTCTGAAGTGTGGGGAGGGACACATGCAGGGCCCTTTCCTCCCCCTAAGCTACAGGAAATACAGCAGGAAAGAAGGACGCTGTTCTAGGAGGTCCAGGAGGAGCAGCTCAGGCTTTTGCTTCCAGGAGGCCTGAAGAAACAGAGGAGTGTGGAAATGCTAAATAGCAGAGCACTGTCCCAAGGGCAGAGATGGCCATGGTCCACTCTAGGCCCTAGCCCTCCAGTTAAGATCTTGATATGATTTGGCTATGTCTCCACCCAAATCTCATCTTGAATTGTAACTCCCACAATTTCCATGTGACATGGGAGGAACCCGGTGGGAGGTAGTTGAATCA